GTGCCCAGGCTGGAGTGCAGTGGCGCGATCTCGGCTCACTGCAAGCTCCGCCTCCTGGGTTCACGCCATTCTCCTGCCTCATCCTCCCTAGTAGCTGGGACGACAGGCGCCCACAACCACGCCCGGCTAATTTTTTTTATTTTAGTAGAGACGGGGTTTCACCGTGTTAGCCAGGATGGTCTCGATCTCCTGACCTCGTGATCCACCCGCCTCGGCCTCCCAAAGTGCTGGGATTACAGGCGTGAGCGACCGCGCCCGGCCAAAAAAATGGTCATTTAAAGCTTAAAAAAGCTGTTTGTTAACATGTATATTATTTTTAAATGAATTAGTAACTTAAAAATTTATTACCGTATTAGTAAGAATACAGTAAATATCAATACCCGTACCTGTAATCCCAGCACTTTGGGAGGCCGAGGCGGGCGGATTGCCTGAGCTCCTGAGTTTGCGACCAGCCTGGGCAACACGGTGAAACCCCGTGTCTACTAAAATACAAAAAATTAGCCGGGTGTGGTGGCGGGCGCCTGTCGTCCCAGCTACTCGGGAGGCTGAGGAATTAGAATTGCTTGAACCCGGACAGTGGAGGTTGCTGTGAGCCGAGATCGCGCCACTGCACTCCAGCCTGGGCGACTGAGCGAGACTCCGTCTCAACAATTTTTAAGAGGGTAAAGGGGTTTGGGATGAAATAACTGGAGAACAGCTGCTCAGTAAGAAACAAAGGGCTTCAATCCTGACTCGCGATAGGTTTAATCCAGCCAGAGGCCCTTCCCCAGAGAGCGCCAGTCACCGCCCACCCCATCCACACCCGCAACCGAACGCAGGACCCCCCCGCCCCCTGGTAAGAATCCTGGCAAATAACAGATATTGACGAAATGGCCGGGCTTATATACCATGCATACCCAGGCGAGAACAGGTTCACTGGGCGAGCGAAAACTAGGTCACGTAAGGAAAGGAGTGTCTTCGGCGAATCTTTGCGACACTGTCGTGTTTCAGTGGTTCCGTGCCGTAAAGAGAGGCCGGGAGCTGCCCCTAACCGAGGCAGCAGCGGACGTGAGCGATAATGGCGGATATGGAGGATCTCTTCGGGAGCGACGCCGACAGCGAAGCTGAGCGTAAAGGTGGGTTCGCTGGTCTTCGGAGGATGGGTGCGTTATGTTATCCTATGTTTATATGACCCCATAGATTCTGATTCTGGATCTGACTCAGATTCTGATCAAGAGAATGCTGCCTCTGGCAGTAATGCCTCTGGAAGTGAAAGTGATCAGGATGAAAGAGGTGATTCAGGACAACCAAGTAATAAGGAACTGTTTGGAGATGACAGTGAGGACGAGGGAGCTTCACATCATAGTGGTAGTGATAATCACTCTGAAAGATCAGACAATAGATCAGAAGCTTCTGAGCGTTCTGACCATGAGGACAATGACCCCTCAGATGTAGATCAGCACAGTGGATCAGAAGCCCCTAATGATGATGAAGACGAAGGTCATAGATCGGATGGAGGGAGCCATCATTCAGAAGCAGAAGGTTCTGAAAAAGCACATTCAGATGATGAAAAATGGGGCAGAGAAGATAAAAGTGACCAGTCAGATGATGAAAAGATACAAAATTCTGATGATGAGGAGAGGGCACAAGGATCTGATGAAGATAAGCTGCAGAATTCTGACGATGATGAGAAAATGCAGAACACAGATGATGAGGAGAGGCCTCAGCTTTCCGATGATGAGAGACAACAGCTATCTGAGGAGGAAAAGGCTAATTCTGATGATGAACGGCCGGTAGCTTCTGATAATGATGATGAGAAACAGAATTCTGATGATGAAGAACAACCACAGCTGTCTGATGAAGAGAAAATGCAAAATTCTGATGATGAAAGGCCACAGGCCTCAGATGAAGAACACAGGCATTCAGATGATGAAGAGGAACAGGATCATAAATCAGGTAATACATTTATGAGAACCAGAATGGCTCAGATTATGCAGAACTTCTAATTCTACCCTTATAGAATCTGCAAGAGGCAGTGATAGTGAAGATGAAGTTTTACGAATGAAACGCAAGAATGCGATTGCATCTGATTCAGAAGCGGATAGTGACACTGAGGTGCCAAAAGGTATCCCTATTATTATATATATATGTATATTTAACACTAATGCCTTTTTCCTTCTGCATTGAAGATAATAGTGGAACCATGGATTTATTTGGAGGTGCAGATGATATCTCTTCAGGGAGTGATGGAGAAGACAAACCACCTACTCCAGGACAGCCTGTTGTAAGTCAGTTAGTAACATGAACTTATTCAAGGTCAAGCTCCAAACTTCCGATTCTTTCACTAGGATGAAAATGGATTGCCTCAGGATCAACAGGAAGAGGAGCCAATTCCTGAGACCAGAATAGAAGTAGAAATACCCAAAGTAAACACTGATTTAGGAAACGACTTATATTTTGTTAAACTGCCCAACTTTCTCAGTGTAGAGCCCAGGTAAGGAAATCAATTAAAATTTTTTCAGGATGGATTAATAGTTTATTTGGAAAACAATTTGTAGACCTTTTGATCCTCAGTATTATGAAGATGAATTTGAAGATGAAGAAATGCTGGATGAAGAAGGTAGAACCAGGTTAAAATTAAAGGTACCATTTCATGCTTTTTCCTTTTTTTTCTTTAATTTTCTAAAGTACTTGTGTTGTGAAACAGGTAGAAAATACTATAAGATGGAGGATACGCCGAGATGAAGAAGGAAATGAAATTAAAGAAAGCAATGCTCGGATAGTCAAGTGGTCAGATGGAAGGTGAGCACAAAACGCCTGAAGGGTATTGACATGACTTTAATAGATGAAATGTTTCTCTTTCCAGCATGTCCCTGCATTTAGGCAATGAAGTGTTTGATGTGTACAAAGCCCCACTGCAGGGCGACCACAATCATCTTTTTATAAGACAAGGTACTGGTCTACAGGGACAAGCAGTCTTTAAAACGAAACTCACCTTCAGGTAACTGTTATTATTATTATGTATTATTTCTTCAGTGATATGCTCTTCGTTTATTTCCTGGCAGACCTCACTCTACGGACAGTGCCACACATAGAAAGATGACTCTGTCACTTGCAGATAGGTGTTCAAAGACACAGAAGATTAGAATCTTGCCAATGGCTGGTCGTGATCCTGAATGCCAACGCACAGAAATGATTAAGGTATGTTTGCTAAGCCTAAGCGTTATCCTGGGTTAGGTTAAAGAGGTTATTTGCTTCTTTACAGAAAGAAGAAGAACGTTTGAGGGCTTCCATACGTAGGGAATCTCAGCAGCGCCGAATGAGAGAGAAACAGCACCAGCGGGGGCTGAGCGCCAGTTACCTGGAACCTGATCGATACGATGAGGAGGAGGAAGGCGAGGAGTCCATCAGCTTGGCTGCCATTAAAAACCGATATAAAGGGGGCATTCGAGGTGAGTCGTGTATGGAAATTACATTTCATCATAGGTGACTCACAATCTGTACTTTTGCTTTCAGAGGAACGAGCCAGAATCTATTCATCAGACAGTGATGAGGGATCAGAAGAAGATAAAGCTCAAAGATTACTCAAAGCAAAGAAACTTACCAGTGATGAGGTAAGACCAAATTTATTCAATTCTAGGGGTTTGAGAAAGTGTGTGCCGGTACTCTGTTCTCCAGGAGTCTGGGAAAAGGGAAAGACCCAAGCTGAAAGAAACATGGAGACAGTGGAAAGGAGAGGTATCAAGGCCAACCCTCAGCTTTCTTAGACAAAACAGGTACGTTCTGTGAAGGATTACTCAGAATGTGACTTGTAGATTTGTAAAAATTGTATCTGTTTAGGAAGGTGAACCTTCCGGAAAGAGAAAAGCAGAAGATGATGATAAAGCAAATAAAAAGCATAAGAAGTATGTGATCAGCGATGAAGAGGAAGAAGATGATGATTGAAGTATGAAATATGAAAACATTTTATATATTTTATTGTACAGTTATAAATATGTAAACATGAGTTATTTTGATTGAAATGAATCGATTTGCTTTTGTGTAATTTTAATTGTAATAAAACAATTTAAAAGCAAGTCTCTATGTTTAAGAAATCTACTTTTCCGGC